TGAAGATAAAGGAGCGAGCCATAAGCCAAGGAATGCAAATAGTCACTGGGAACTGGAAAAGGCAAAGAAATATTCTCATCTAGAACCTCCAGGAGGAACTAGCCCCACCAACACTGACTTTATAAAGCCCAGTAAAACTTGATTTCAGACTTGGCACCTCCAGAAGTTTAAGAGAATACATGTTTGTTATACTACTAAGTTTGTGTTAATTTGTTGTGACAGCAATTGGAAACTAATACACCAAGGAAGGGGGAGGATGTAGAAGAGAGGTCCAGGCAACATCTCTTTCCTCTCCAAAATAAATCTGAAAGAAAGGAATTGGGAAAAGACCAAATGGGTAGCTCTGTGTCACTCGGTGAGAAGTGAAATAAACGTAAAATCCTGGTATCAACAACCCTTGTGTGCGTTTAGGAGAGTTCTGACTGCTGGGAGCCACTTGTCTAATTCCCTCACCTCCTGTGTTTGTTCCAAGATCCCCTATTTAAAATTGCAAAGTACACCTCCAGTCCTACACACCCACAAACGCACCTCGCCACACCCCGCCCAGCTCTATGCTTTCAGTACCACCTCATGACACACACGACGCCATATATTTACTATATTTATGGATTGCTTGTTTCCCCAACTAGAATAGGGCAGTGACTTTTGTGCAAGCATCTTGAACAGCTCCTGGTACACAGTTGGCTCTCAATTAATATCTGTTAAATGGATGAACTTCAGAGGTGAGATGGAAGATGCCGAATGGCAAATATTCACTTCAGAATGTTTTGAAAGGTAAAGATGAAATTATGGGTATTTACATCCTTTTCCCCCAATAGTATTTTAACAAATGAAAATCACCTTAACAGGTATTCCTAAAATAATTCTTATTTGTTTGTAATAAAAAACGAGGAGGAGGACTTGAATACACGCGTCGCTGACTCAAAGATGGTCCCCTCCGCCCAAGAATCCCGCTCCGCACAGCGCAGAGTTCAGGGGCCCGCGCCGGAAGTGGGCGTGGTTCGCCCGCGGCTTGCTGGGACTTGTATTTCGGGGCCCTAGGCGCGCGAGCGGTCAGCATCCGGAATCTGGCCCCTGCAGGCGTGGGGTTCCACGTGGGAGGTGAGACTGGCCGGGCTTCCCCAGCCGCTGGCAGAGGCGTTCAGGGGTCAGGAAATGGGTGTGCCGCGGGTAAGGCGCTGGGCCGCCGAGCTGCGGAAGCCGGGAGGGCGGCGATGGTAGGGCACGCGACCAGCGGAGGCGCGGCCCGCGGCGGCACGTGTGTCCCGGCGCCGCATTTCCGAGCTGCTGCGCCCCCGGGGCCGGGCTGCGGCCACACCGAAGCCTGTGGGGCCCTGCAGCTGAGCGGCCGCGCCTCCGATGGCCCCTCCTCCCTCCTGGCCGAGCTCTGGCCTGGGCCGGCTGGGGGCTTCGTGGTTGGCCACGCCGGCCTTTTCCTCGCCTGTGACGGGCGTTATTGCAGGGGGGTTTTCGGTGGACGTTAGGCGACGGACGGGGGCTCCTGTAAGAGACTGAGGTTTCTGTCCGCAGCACTGCCTTCGCTGAAAAGAGCTTGCATCTGAGCCCCCGCACCGCAGGAACGAGCCAGGCTCCTGAGAATGAGGTCGGGGAAGGCGTCTTGGGCAACCGAAATCCATCCCGAGAAGCTTCTCCTCTTAACTAGAACTTTAGGACAGAGATCGGGAAAGTCAGAGGAAATGGGCACGGCTTCGAGCTGCCGGCGGCTGCGGAATTTACCTAGCCTCTTGGTTTTGGGGGGAAAACTTGGCTTGTTTAATCGAAAGCCCTGTGGAGAGAGATGAAGGTGGTGACAGAAAATGCTTCACCTCTCACCTGATGGAGGGAGTGTGGGTGGAAGTGACTGAAGAAGCGTCAGAGGCAGGAGCGGAGTAACTTTTTCCCCGCAGTCTTGCTGGACTTGATTTTCATGGCTTTTTCTCTTTCCCTAACTCTGCCTTTCCAGGAATCCATCCCCTCTGGGAGTAAGAAATGACCAGGGTCCGGGTGAGTTGGCGTTCCATTTCTCCTAAAATGCCATCTCCCTGAAATGTCCCTGTGCCATGTGTTGTTTTCTTTATTGTCAGGCCCCCAGTACGGTATTTTATAGCTATGGATGTAGGGACATTAAGATACTAAGGACATGTAGCTAGCAGATGATGTCACCAGGGTCTGCACAGAGAGTTTTCACTGGCCCATCCTGCCTCCAAGAATTTATTCCACTCCTCAGAGCAGTGGGCTGTGCCCTCCTGGGGAGCCTCTCAAAGCCTGCCTTTTCCTGCCAGACATTTCACTCACATTGAAAGTCATTCCAAGCTATTCCATACTCATCCCAGTGCTAAGTGGTCTCAGCAAAACAGATAGAATGATAAACCACGGTGCTTTTCTTCAAGGAGCTTACCATCTTGATGAACATATTATATTACCTGTACACAAAAAAATGCATATTAATAGTGATAATTTATTAACTATGAGTCAAAAACGAGGAAATTCGTTAAATGGCAGCACAGTGGTTACAAAATCACTCTAGAAATGCTTTTCAACTAGGCTATGCATCAGAACTCTCTGTGGTGTTTTTTAAGAACTAAGCTTCCTTCTCTCTTCCAGACCTAGTGAAAGGAGAGTTTCACTCCTTTTTTATTCTGTTGATCTTTGTACATCCAAAGGTTTATTGTGAAATATCTCTCTATACACTATAAGTGTCTCTAGGGTAGGTAAAATGAGTTATTCATCCTTTATACTCAGGTTGATTTGTTCTCTTTCACTAGCATGTCTACATATTTAACTGTTCCAGTAAATTTTAAATTACCAAGTCGTACTTTTTTAAAGAGAGTTTTCAGTTGTCCCCATAAAACCATCTGTAGGAGGTTACCTCAAAATTAACCCTTAGACTCCCAGGGTATTTGAGATGGTCAGCCCCCACTTAGAATCCCATGGTGTTTGAGATGGTCGGCCCCCTCTTTGCCCTGTCCTGGCGTTTTATGGTGGAGAGCTCTAACTCGGCTAACTCTGAGAGAGCCGAAGGAAAGTGCCTTGTCCTTTGTTTCAGAGAGCAGAAGGCCAGAAATAAACCCCGTGTTTTCTTCCTTCAGGCTGTTCTTTCTCCATTAACTAAACAGGTCATCACATCAGAAGTTGTTTGAATAAAATATCAGACTGCGTTTTAAGGGAAAAAAAATGTTTTTTAACACTACCAGCAAAGGCCATCTTTTTGCTTGGCAAATACAGCCCTCACACACATGAGCTCTTAGAAAAAATCTGTTTAGAGGACAGTAAGCTGACTTGAGGTACTGAGAGCATGGCTTCTCTGTGCCCTGAAAAGTAATTGAGGACTTCAAGGGAGATTAACCTTAGTAGAATCAATACATTTTCCTTCCTTCGCTTCTGCCTGCTCCCTAATGATTAAGTATTCACTGCCGCTGCAACTGGGGATTGCCAGTTTAGTAAATTTTGAGATTCTGGTGTGTGTTACACAACAACTTTTTTAATTTAAAGGAAGGACTTCATTCCAAGCATTGTGTGTTTTCTATGTACCACACATTGTCCTTAGGTCTGCTGAAAGGCGGGAGTCTTAGTTAACCCTGCTTTTCCTCTGTGACATTGGGTAAGTCACTTCGCCCTTATGAACTGTGGTTTTTTTCTCTGTAAACTGAGGGTCTTGGGCTTGACCATCTTTATGTTTTCTTTTAGTTGTATTATTATTCATTTAAATTGAATGTGAATTTATATTTATCTTTCAGATTCCAAGTCAATTGTGGTAGTTGCTGGGGATTTAAAGATGAGTTGAGGCCAGACATGGTGGCTCACACCTGTAATCCCAGTACTTTGGGAGACTGAGTGGGGAGGATCACCTGAGGTCAGGAGTTGAGACCAGCCTGGCCAACATAGTGAAACCTCATCTCTACTAAAAATACAAAAATTAGCTGGTCATGTTGATGCCTGTTGTAATCCCAGCTACTCGGGAGGCTGAGGCAGGAGAATCTCTTGAACCCGGGAGGTGGAGGTTGTAGTGAGCTGAGATCATGCCACTGCACTCCAGCCTGGGCAACAGAGTGAGACTCTGTTTCAAACAACAAAGATGAGTTGAGTGTAGCCCCTATCCTTCAGAATCTTCCAGCCAACTTGGGAGAGACTTAATAGCTATAGTAGAGGGATGTGAAAGATGCTATGAGATCTCAGAGGAGGAGAATTCTAACTCATCCTCATGCTTCAGAAAGAGGCTATTGTCCTGAGACTGAAAGCTCCAAAATGGATGGGAGAACTCAATAAGTTAGGGCTTACTATAGAAAGGACTGTGCTAGACTCAAGTGTAATGTGTTGAATGACTCCAGGTAATCTAGTGTGCCTCTTCCTGCTTTTCCACTTCAAAGTAAATTGTTAGATACAGCAGAGATGGGCTCTAGAAAGAAGTGGAAGGCCACATGATGGCATGTATGTAGTTCTGAGGAGGTCGACATTTGTCTGATAGAAACAGGAAACAATTGAACTTGTGACCTTCCTCTTTGGTTGGCCTTTAGAATATCAAGTCTGCTCTCCCAACTGTAAGCAGGAGCACAGCCTTGGAGTGACTCCTTAGTGCCACTGATACCTGGGAAGACTGTTGATTATTCAGTGTTTCAGTCCCACCTTTGTCTTGCTTTAACAGGAGCACTAATTTCCTTTCCTTTTCTCCTTTCCCTTGTCACAATGATTCTTTTCATTTGGTCTACTCCTGTCATTTTTTTTACCTACCACAAAGTTAGTAGTCCACCAACATATCCTTTCCCTTCTCAGAATGGAGTCCCGCCTGCCATTTTATCTTGAGGACCTTAAAAAATTAATAACTCTGGTTGTCTAACCTAGGGACTGGAAGATGACAAAAATTGTACTACAAAGAATTGGTAAGGAGTTATTGTAGCCTAGGTAAGAAAAAAAATAAGGGTCTTACTAAGACTGGCAGTGGAAATGGAAAAGAGGTAACACATTGGAGGGAAATTTAGGAGGCAGAATTGACAGGATCTGAAATGGTTTGAATATTGTTGAGGTAGAGAAGGAGGATTAGACAATCCAGACAACTGAATGGAAGACGGATAAAAAAATAAGGGAGAGAAAAGATAATTGGTGGGCTTGCATCTCTGAAGATAGAAGAAGGGATTTGATCTAGAATGCACAGGAAGAGATTAGCCTTAAACAGAAAGAAATTTTTTTTTCTCTGTGGTCTGAAGAGAAGGTCTGGTTGGGAAGAGCAGCCAGTCCACTTGCTTTTAATATGCCATGGGTCATGCCTTGCTAAAGGATGTGGTGATGGAGCTTGAAGGCAGCAACCTTTGCTTCTGTTTGTTTGTCCCACCTTTACTCCGGGGCTTGAGCCTCCTTTTCCAGCCCTCTTCCTCAGAATGGAGACCAGTGACCTTGAACAGAAAGCTTGGGAGACAGCACCCATCCTTACCTTCATCTTTACCCTCATCCTTCCCCACTGGTGACAAGTTGGGTAAGTCATGTCACTCCTGCAGGGCAGGCCCATTTGTTGAGGAGGAATGTGCTTAATGTTTTAGGAACCAGTTACATTCAAGGATGCCTCTGTGGCCTTCACCGAGGAGGAGTGAGGTCACCTGGACTCTGCTCCCAGGAAGCTGTGCGGAGCTGTGATGCTGGGCAACTACAGAAACTTGGTCTTGGTGGGTAAGGACATGTGAACTTGGACACCTGCGTTCTTACCACTGAATTGTCTTTGTTCCCTAGGAGACTTGAATGAAAATTCTGTGGAGAATCTTCAGCAGAAAACACTTCAGGATCTGTTACATGAGCTTTCCTCCTGGCTAGTTTTGGAAGGCATGGCCAGTACAATTACTGGAAGTCAGGATTGTATTGTGAATCATCGAGGGGAAGTGGATGGGGAGCCTGAACTAGATATTTCCCCTTGTCAACAGTGGGGAGAAGCATCTTCTCCTATTTCCAGAAACAGGGACAGTGTGATGACTCTTCAAAGTGGTTGTTTCGAAAACATTGAAAGTGAAACATATTTGCCTTTGAAAGTCTCAAGCCAAATAGACACACAAGACTCTTCAGTGAAGTTCTGTAAGAATGAGCCTCAGGATCATCAGGAAAGCAGACGTCTCTTTGTAATGGAAGAAAGCACTGAGAGAAAAGTGATAAAGGGGGAAAGTTGTTCAGAGAACCTTCAAGTTAAACTGGTGTCTGATGGACAAGAACTGGCCTCGCCATTGTTAAATGGTGAGGCAACTTGCCAGAATGGCCAGTTAAAAGAATCTTTGGATCCCATTGACTGTAACTGCAAAGACATTCATGGATGGAAATCACAGGTGGTCAGTTGTAGTCAGCAGAGAGCTCATACAGAGGAGAAACCCTGTGACCATAATAACTGTGGGAAAATACTTAACACCAGCCCAGATGGTCATCCATATGAGAAAATCCACACTGCAGAGAAACAATACGAATGTAGTCAGTGTGGTAAGAACTTCAGTCAAAGCTCAGAGCTACTACTTCATCAGAGAGACCACACAGAAGAAAAACCCTACAAATGTGAGCAATGTGGGAAGGGCTTCACAAGGAGCTCGAGTCTGCTTATCCATCAGGCAGTCCACACAGATGAGAAGCCTTATAAGTGTGACAAGTGTGGGAAGGGCTTCACCAGGAGCTCAAGTCTGCTCATCCATCATGCCGTCCATACAGGCGAAAAACCTTATAAATGTGACAAGTGTGGGAAGGGCTTTAGTCAGAGCTCCAAACTGCACATCCACCAGCGAGTCCACACTGGAGAGAAGCCCTATGAGTGTGAGGAGTGTGGTATGAGCTTCAGTCAGCGCTCAAACCTGCACATCCACCAGCGAGTACACACAGGAGAGAGGCCCTACAAGTGTGGTGAGTGTGGGAAGGGCTTCAGTCAGAGCTCGAACCTTCACATTCACCGGTGCATCCACACAGGAGAGAAGCCTTACCAATGCTATGAGTGTGGGAAGGGTTTCAGCCAGAGCTCGGATCTTCGCATCCATCTCAGAGTCCACACTGGAGAGAAGCCCTATCACTGTGGCAAGTGTGGGAAGGGATTTAGCCAGAGTTCCAAACTCCTCATCCACCAGAGAGTACATACTGGAGAGAAGCCCTATGAGTGCAGCAAGTGTGGGAAGGGCTTCAGCCAGAGCTCCAACCTTCACATCCACCAGCGGGTTCACAAGAAAGATCCTCGCTAACTGACATTAGCCCATTCAGGTCTTCACAGCGCTCATACTGTAAAAACTGTTAAATATTTAGTATCACTCTTACTTTATATTCTACAAAGGAGAGAGATGTAAGGGTTATTTAGATATGTTCCCTCACTGAAAAATCACTCATTCAAAATATTTAAGTATCAAGCACTTTGTTATGCTGTACAATGAATGGATTGTTCTTGTTTCTCAGATGGGTAGAGTAAAAGTGTCTGTACTTTACAATTCAACTACATGTTCTACCCAGCATTTTAACGGCAAGAACTTTATATTTATTCTCAAGCAGGGCATGTTTCCCTTTGTTCACATTCTCTGAGAAATTGAAACTCTGGTTTCTCTTCAAATTTTGTGCCTTGTGTTTTTCATACTTCTTTCC